ATACCACTTAGTAGACGCTGCCCAAACCAGTTAGGTAGTGGCAGTTCTCAGATTGAGCGTTTAGCCCTTGCATTCCCAGGACTGTCTTGGTTGTGTTTATTCCCTCATATTTATTTCTCCGTTGAGCTGTGAACAGGTCTTTTGAAAAGTGCAAAGCATTGTGCCAATAAATGTCGGTATTGCTGGCACCTATCCGCTACCAGTTCTTTGGAAAGGGATGAGGGTTGGACTCCTGGAGGCAGATATCTGAAGGCTTTGTTGGGCTGTAGGTTGCTGTAACACGGAATCACTCCACCTCTTTAAAAAGCTGACGATAAGTGGGACTAAGTGAAAATGAATGGGCAGGTGAATAATAAAGTCCTTTGAAAGCAAGTAAATGACGCGGCAGATGAAGGGCACGCACGTCTATTGTGCAAATTCATTCAGTGGTTATCTCATAATACACTTATCAAGTCCTTATTACCACGAACCTCACCCACCGTGGACAAGAGAAACATAAGCAGGAAAAAAGGAGGAGGAATAAACACACGCCTGTCCATAATAAAACTCGCTCTTGAAGACTCAGCGGCAGCCCTGCACCGGAGACTGACGACTTGCGCGGCTGTGACCTCCGCCCTGCAGCGGACCCTCGACTGCCCTGCACTGCGGCTCTGGAGGCCCCGACTCAGTGCATGGGAAAGAAATCCTCACTATCAGAAAACAGAGGGGCAATCTGCTGCTCTCCCTTTCCGGCCAAACACGTCACCCATCAACCGGATACCTACCAAGAGGCTTTCAGAGGAGGCGCCCAAGGTCTCCCAGGCCCGCCCCTCCCCAATCACGCTCCGCTCAGCCCCCTCAACTTTTGGCCTCCGGGAAGTTCGCAGCGTTCTCACGCTTGGCAGGAAGTTCCCGCCAAGGCTTCCGGAAAATCCTTTAAAAAGCAACGCTTGCGCTGGGCGGGGCTTGGTGCGCTCTCACCCTTATCTCCAAATTCTGGGTGTTGTCGCGAGGGCTGCTGTGTCCGGAACTTCCGGTTCCGGTCAGGGTCCGCGATCTCGGACTAAGGATGCGGTCCCGGGTTCTGTGGGGCGCTGCCCGGTGGCTCTGGCCCCGCCGGGCCGTTGGCCCAGCCCGCCGGCCCCTGAGCTCCGGTAGCCCGCCGCTGGAGGAGCTGTTCACCCGGGGCGGGCCCTTGCGGACCTTCCTCGAGCGCCAGGCGGGGTCTGAAGCCCATTTGAAGGTCAGGAGGCCCGAGTTGCTGGCGGTGATCAAACTGCTGAACGAGAAGGAGCGGGAGCTGCGGGAGACTGAGCACTTGCTGCACGGTAAGGGTCGGGCCCGGGGGAGAGGCGTCAGAGAAAACCTTAACTTCTGCCCTTTTTTTCCTAGATGAGAATGAAGATTTAAGGAAACTTGCAGAGAATGAAATCACTTTGTGTCAAAAAGAAATAACTCAGCTGAAGCATCAGGTATGGTATTTCTGCAAAGAATAAAGCATTTGTTATAGGAGGGGTGATATTTTTATATTTACAGATTATCTTACTTTTGGTTCCCTCAGAAGAAACAGATGAAAATGATTTGATCCTGGAAGTAACTGCAGGAGTTGGAGGTCAGGAGGCAATGTTGTTTACATCAGAGATATTTGATATGTATCAGCAATATGCTGCATTTAAAAGATGGCATTTTGAAACCCTGGAATATTTTCCAAGTGAACTAGGTCAGTAAACTATTCATTTTGTTTCAGGTAAATAAAAATAATTCTATTTCCCTGTATTTTCAAGGTGGCCTTAGACATGCATCTGCCAGCATTGGGGGTTCAGAAGCCTATAGGCACATGAAATTTGAAGGAGGTGTTCACAGAGTACAAAGAGTGCCAAAGACAGAAAAGCAAGGCCGCGTCCATACTAGCACCATGACTGTAGCAATATTACCCCAGCCTACTGAGGTAAGGCATAAGCCCCTCTCCTTGGAATCCCGTCTTTTAAAATCCCAACTTTTCTTCTGTATAGATTAATCTGGTGATTAATCCGAAAGATTTGAGAATTGACACTAAGCGAGCCAGTGGAGCTGGGGGGCAGCATGTAAATACCACGGACAGTGCTGTCCGGATAGTTCATCTTCCAACAGGTGTGTACTTATTCCTTCAATATATGACACCATAAAACTTTTTAATTCTCGTAACACTATTCAGGTGTTGTTTCTGAATGTCAACAAGAGAGATCTCAGCTGAAAAATAAAGAGCTGGCTATGACAAAGTTACGTGCAAAACTGTACAGCATGCATCTAGAAGAAGAAATAAATAAAAGACAGAATGCTAGAAAAATTCAGGTAAAAAAAGAATTTTAAAAATGCTTTTAAAGTAGCTGCATCTCATCTTTTTCTCTATATACAGATTGGAAGTAAAGGAAGATCAGAGAAAATAAGAACATATAATTTTCCACAGAACCGGGTCACAGATCACAGAATAAACAAGACGCTGCATGATCTTGAAACTTTTATGCAAGGAGATTATCTACTGGATGAACTTGTACAGTCATTGAAGGAATACGCCGATTATGAATCTTTAGTAGAAATTATTTCCCAAAAAGTTTAAGTTGATTTGTTATTTATAGACTTTCGTAGCTTAGAAAAATTCTACAGTACATCCACATAGGGTGAAAGTACCCTTACTCTCTTGAAAAACGTTGAGTTAACACAGTTGGAGGTAATATGCATATTCTGAAGTCATAGATAATTTACACAGATCTCTCTCAATGCATTAGCAAAAATCATACAATATACAGATGGTCCTCGATTTACATTGTGGTTAATTCCCAATAAACCCATCATAAGTTAAAAATGCATATAACGTTAGCAACACAGCAGTCTCCTAATTAATGACAGCTTGACTTAACAATTTTCCAACTTTACCATGGTGTGAAAGAGGTATGATTCCTAAGCCCTAAGGAGCTCCTCAGCTTGAAATGGGGCTGCATCCCTATAAACCCATCATAAAGTCAAAAAATCCTAAAACATAAGTTGGTGACCATCTGTAATCATGATGTGGTGGTAAATCTTGGACGCTACCTTACAATAACTAGACAAAGGAAAATCATCCTTTGTCCTGTTCTGTGTAAATATTTAATGAATGATCAAAACTTCAGTTTAAATATTATGAAAAACTTTAAACATAAAGTAGTAGAAATAAGACAGTAAATACTGTATCCTAATATCCAGTCAGGATACAGAAACCATACCATTAACTTGAACAGGGATAATTTTAATATAAAAACTGTTAACTGATAATGGTATTAACTTTTAAGAGGGATGAAAGAGAGCTATGATGTCCTAGGACTGAGAGTACCCCAGGAAAGAATACCCTTGAAAGGGTCTCCCCTTCCCCATGGTGAAGTCAGGCCTAATGGAGAGAGTGGCTACAGCCTACTCAGTGATTGGGAAATTCCCTGTCTTGCCCTGGGCCAGAGCTGGTGTACCGCTGGTGGATCAGGTCTTACAAGCAAAGAACCTCACACTCCCAACTGGTAAGCCAGAAGCCTCTTGCTAGGGTGTGAGCAAAACTTGGACAGGAACTCTCAGTAGATGTTTGTGTTTGTCAAGATTCTCCAGACAAACTTCCTTAAAAGGATTGGCTTGTGTTGTTATTATTAAGTCTAACAAGTCCAAAAGCTGGAGTGTGAGGCAGGAGGCTGGAAACCCAGGAAAGCTGATGGTGCAAGGTCCAGTCCAAAGGTATCTGTTGGAGGATTCTCTTGTTCTGGGAAGAGGACGGTCTTTTTTTCTCTTCAGACCTTCACCTGACTGGATCAAGCCCACTAACATCGAGGAGGACAGTCTGCATTACTCAGAGTTCACTGATTGATTTAAATGTCAATCTCATATAAAACACCCTCACAGAAACACCTAGAATAATGTTTGACCTTATAATTGGAAAATCAGAGCAAAAGTTAAATCTCAAAAAAAAAAAAAAAAAAAGTATGACCCAGTAGCTAGGCACCTGTGGCCCCGCCAAGTTGACACATAAAATTAACTGTCACAGTATCATCTTAGAAGTGAAAGAAGCCCCTTTATCCTGCAGTGCCCCTCTACCACCACCTACTGACAAAGAACATGGTGCTATCTGGCATGGGAGAAATGTTCAGTTTGCTATGGCTTGTATGTGTCCCCTCAAATTCAAGTGTTGCCAATGTGACAGCATCAAGAGGTGGGGTCTTTAAGAGATCACTAGGCCATGAGGGATTCTCTTAGGACTGGGATGAAGGCCCATAATAAAAGAGGTTTCGGGGAGCATCCTGCTAGCTTGCCTTCTGTATGTGAGAACACAGCAAGAAAGCCCTAGTCAACAAGTGCCAGCTCCTTGATCTTAGACTTCCCATCCTCCAGAACTGTGAGAAATACATTTCTGTTCCTTACAAATTACCCAGTCTCCTGTATTCTGTTATAGCAGCACAAAATGAAGATACCATACCTGAACACCTGAACATTCTTCACAAGGTAGTAAATGCACTGCTTTATTCTGGTCTCAGTATTGTGTGCTTAATAAGGAAATGAGAAAGGGTGGATCAGGGCATAGGATGAACAAGTTACTGCTAGACCTCTCACAATGCCACTAATGGATAAGATTGTATTTTCATCATTCTTGTCTCTTCGGAAGCTAACACCATGCTATAATAGGCACTAAATAGATGTCTAAAAACACCTTAAGTATTTGTCTAGAAATCTGGTGCATTGTTCAGAAAGAACCAAAATTCAAAATAATTTCAAAGGGCCTAAAGCACTAGTTAATCAAAATTCATTAGTTTTTAATGGTACTACCACTCTCAAATTTAAAATGTCATCTTACGTTCCTCTTCCTCGCATTGGATTTATTGCTAAAACCTGGTAAACACTTTTAATCCTTTTCAATTCCATTACCACTGCTCTTGTCCAGAATTACTTCGCAGACTAATAGTCACCTGACTTCTCCCCTGCATCCGATTTGCTGTCTAATTCTGGTTACAAATAAGTAACTGCCAAACTAATCTTTCTAAAAAGCAAGACTGATCTCGTCACTCCTTTGCTCAACAATGTAAAAGCTCCCATTGTCTCCCAAATAAAACCAGCTTTCCACTGTGTATACAATACATCCATGATCTGTATCCAGCATCATTTTGTATTAGCT